TTTTTGAGACGGAATCTCACTGTCGCCCATGCTGGAGTGCAGTGGCGTGATCTTGGCTCACTGCAACCTCCGCCTTCCGGGTTCAAGTGATTCTCCTGCCTCAGCCTCCCAAGTAGCTGGGATTACAGGCGCGCACCACCACACCCGGCTAATTTTGTATTTTTAGTAGAGACGGGGTTTCACCATTTTGGCCAGGCTGGTCCTGAACTCCTGACCTCCGGTGATCTGCTTGCCTTGGTCTCCCAAAGTGCTGGAATTACAGGCGTGAGCCACCGCTCCCGGACTAAAATTTTTTTTAAGGCTCAACTTTTGCTTCCTGCAGAATTAATTTTCTCGTTTATTAAACTGTTTATTATGAAAACCTTCAACATACAATAACGTCATTCCATTATTTCTTGACTGGGAATTCCATCAGGGCAGAGGCCTTTGATTTTTCACCGGCTGCCAGGACCTCAGCAACCCCAGGGAATGTTTCCAAAGAATCAATTAATGGCACGAGGGCTTCTCCGGGGCCTGCCTCAGGTCCCCTCGCGGTGCTCAGCACAGTCCTGGGAGCCGTTTGCCGACTCAAGGCGCCTGTCCTGGTTTCTCCCGCCAGGCCCGGCCTTCCCCCGTACACTCACGCGGCAACCCCCAGGCGCGGGTTTGGACAGGGCTTCCAGAATGGGAGGAGCCCTGACTTCCAATTGTACAAAGTTTTCCTGGGAGCCCGCCGGTCCCAGCCCCACCCGGGCCAGAGACCGCCTTACAGACTAGGCCTCTCTGCCGCCGGCGCCGCTCGCGCGCGTTCTCCTCTCTTCAGCCCTCCCTCTTCTTCCCAACCCCCTCTCCCGCCACGGGCTGTGGCGGTTGGTCGTCCCTTTCCCACCCCCTCAGCTAACGAGCGGGCTCTAGGCCCTCTGGGATTGGCTGTGCCTGAGCACATCTTCCCTCAGCGTTTCTGATTGGTCGCTGGACGCGCGGGATGCGAGTCCCCATTGGCTAGGCCAGGGCGCCTGCGCGGCGGGGTTCTCGGTCGCCAGCCATTCCTGAGGAGGACTGCCGGTCGTTCGGACGTCTTGCCTGTCGCTGGAGGAGAGGTCCGGGCTCTCCAGGAAGGTGGCTGCGGCGACAAAATGAAGATATTCGTGGGCAACGTCGACGGGGCGGATACGACTCCGGAGGAGCTGGCAGCCCTCTTTGCGCCCTACGGCACGGTCATGAGCTGCGCCGTCATGAAACAGTTCGCCTTCGTGCACATGCGCGAGAACGCGGGCGCGCTGCGCGCCATCGAAGCCCTGCACGGCCACGAGCTGCGGCCGGGGCGCGCGCTCGTGGTGGAGATGTCGCGCCCAAGGCCTCTTAATACTTGGAAGATTTTCGTGGGCAATGTGTCGGCTGCATGCACGAGCCAGGAACTGCGCAGCCTCTTCGAGCGCCGCGGACGCGTCATCGAGTGTGACGTGGTGAAAGGTAACGCGGAGGCGCGCTCGGGGGCGGGGGCGATAGCAACCCTTCTTGCGTCTGTTTCTTCAAGGCAAACGAATGCACGTGCAGTTGTCCACCAGCCGGCTTAGGACTGCGCCCGGGATGGGAGACCAGAGCGGCTGCTATCGGTGCGGGAAAGAGGGGCACTGGTCCAAAGAGTGTCCGATAGATCGTTCAGGCCGCGTGGCAGACTTGACCGAGCAATATAATGAGCAATACGGAGCAGTGCGTACGCCTTACACCATGAGCTATGGGGATTCATTGTATTACAACAACGCGTACGGAGCGCTCGATGCCTACTACAAGCGCTGCCGTGCTGCCCGGTCCTATGAGGCAGTGGCAGCTGCAGCTGCCTCCGTGTATAATTACGCAGAGCAGACCCTGTCCCAGCTGCCACAAGTCCAGAATACAGCCATGGCCAGTCACCTCACCTCCACCTCTCTCGATCCCTACGATAGACACCTGTTGCCGACCTCAGGAGCTGCTGCCACAGCTGCTGCTGCAGCAGCAGCCGCTGCTGCTGTTACTGCAGCTTCCACTTCATATTACGGGCGGGATCGGAGCCCCCTGCGTCGCGCTACAGCCCCAGTCCCCACTGTTGGAGAGGGCTACGGTTACGGGCATGAGAGTGAGTTGTCCCAAGCTTCAGCAGCCGCGCGGAATTCTCTGTACGACATGGCCCGGTATGAGCGGGAGCAGTATGCCGATCGGGCGCGGTACTCAGCCTTTTAAAGCTTGAGGTGAGAGGGGTGGGGTGTTCCCTCTTCTGGTTCTGTAAAGCCGCTGTATTGTGCTCTCTTTCAGGTGGGATGTGTGTGGGCTGAAATTCCGAGCTGCGGTTGTGCATGAGAATACACCCTTCGTGGTACCCCATCTCCGGGACGTTCTCGGCTCTGTGCGTTCAGTCCCTCAGGAACCGTGGACCTTAATTTACCTTGCTAAGTTCAGACCTTCTCTTCCTTTCCTTTCCTTTCCTCTCCTGCCCATTTTCCTGTTCTTCTGTCCTTCAATACTTCTGTAGCTTCCCATTCATGTTCTCTTCTCCCAGCAGGCCTCATTGTGTGCAGAAACTGTGGTGGGGGCTGTGCTGTCTCCTCCCTGCCTCCTGCCTCCTGCGGCTGTTGGATTTGGGAATGACCTTGGTGAGAGTCTCACTGCTCCAGGGTCTCTTTTTGGTCCAAAGGCTAGACCTATAGAGTTGGATCACTTTTTTTCTTTCCGGTGAAATAAATGGTTTTTCAACTTAGGGTATGTGTGCTTTGCGAGACTTCTTGCTTG